CCATCTTTTAATTCGTTTTGTGAAAATGCTGGTACATCTTTCCAGCAGCACGACAGTTCCTCTGTTTTGTTTACACAGAACTTTTGAGTAAGGAATTACTTGTGGAGTTTAGACAAAGTCCTGTTTTTAAATTGCAGAGTGTCAACCTGTGTGATATATCATTAGTCCTGACATGATTGTCATATTAGGTCTCATCCTTTCATATGCGGGGGCTTAAGTTTACGAAGCTAAATGGAGCTGCACGCGAAATTCGCGTTTTAAGATGATAAAAGCTGAGATGGCTAATAGAGTTCCCTTCAGGATTTGCGCAGTACTCCACACTTAGCAATGACCACAAAAGCTATAGTGATTTGGATGAGACAGGCTTCCTCTCAACTTTCTTAATTCATTCTCCCCGTGCAGCTTTGCTCACCTCCAGCCCAGCCCTCCCACCCCAACCTGCGGGGCTCCGGTGACCCCCTTTGGTGACGCCCTTTGCCCCAAGAAGGTTTTCTCCTGCCGCTTCCCCTAACCTTTGCTCCCCATCTCTCGGGGCTCCCTCTGAGGTTCATTTAGCCAGTTTTGAGTGGGTGACCGTCCCCCCTTCCCTGTTCATTGTGAATTTCCGCCCAACGTGTGTCGCCGCCAGGTCCCTGTTCCTCCTACCCGCCTCGGCTCACGGGGCGCAGGCTGTGGCTCTGCACCTGCCCGGGCACCTCCACCGGCGGCTCACAGCCCATTCGGGACTTCCTGTCGGACAACGCACACCAGAGGCGATTCGGTCCTCGCCTTCCCGCTCTTCACCTTCGGTTGCACACCGGTCTACGGCGACCTCTGTGACAATTTGCCGCCCCGTCCCTCGTCCTGAGCCTCAACGAAATTGGGCAGCCGCGAGCGGGTCAGCTGGAGTCGTAAGCTCGGCCCAGCGCGACGACACCCGCCCCGCCTCACCTCGCCCACCTCGCCCACCTCGCCCCGCCTCGCCTCGCCCCGCCTCGCCCCGCCTCACCTCGCCCCCCTCGCCCACCTCGCCCCGCCTCACCTCACCTACCTCGCCGCGGCCGCACAGATTCCCCGCCTGATACCGTCCCAGGATCCCAGGGGAAACCTGACGGCCAGGTTCCCTCGTGCCAGCTGCCGGGAGGCGGGAGGGAGGTAGGCCAGGGCCGCCTGGCGTGCTTGGTGCGAGTACAAACCCTCTGTTTTCTTTCTTTTTCAGTGCCCTGAAACTCTAATCTCATTGCCTGGCCAGAAAAGGAAGTAATCCCTAGTGTCAGCAGATTCAGCGGTACTGGTGTATAATAGGTATACAGTTTATTTTTAATTATTCAATTAATGTGACATGTTTGACAATTAATTTACCTTTCAGGATCACCAATATACAACAGGAAAAAACAAAAGTGAAAGATTATCAATATAGATTATTGAGTAGGAGTAAAGAAGGTAAATCAAAAAGGGGAAAAGAGATTACAGACACAGAAAATGTCAGACAACAAAGAAAGGAAGAGTCAAGGATTTCCTAAAGAAGGTAATGAAACAGTCTTAAGAAATAAATAATTAATTATATACTTTATTCTTTTGTCTAATTGTAGATAACCAAGACACAAGTTCATTAGCTGATGCTGTAGAGAAAGTTGCAAAGCAACAACAATCACAAGCATCAGAGATAGAAAAAAACAAAAAGGTTCTGTTCAATTTGAAGGTAACTTCTTTATATAGTCTTTTAAATGTCTTATTAATAATGATAATGTTAAAATGTATTACAGAATGAACTTCATGAGCTTGAAAAAGAAATAGCAGCTATCTCTGCAGAAACTAAAGAAACAGAAAGACAAATTTATCAACAAGATTCTGCCATAGAGAATACCAAACTTCATTGTGATAGCCTGGAAACTCAAATCAAATCCTTACATTCAGAAAATGTAAAGCTTAAATTTGACATAGAAACAGCCCAAGAAGATTTTGAGGAACACATGATAAAATATAATGCATATTATGCAAAAATAAAAGCACATAAAAATAGTTTGGGGGAAGTAGAGAGCAAATGGTCATTTATGACTGAACTCCATGAAAAGCGAGATTTTGTTAAAAAATTAAAGACAATGAAAGAAGAACTTATGCAAGATCTTCAAAATCCAGGAGGGAACCGAATAACACAAGTACAGGTGTGCAAAATTACTTAGTAAAACTATTTTTTACTTCTATATTTCAAATGTTGTCAACATACAGGAAGACATTACAAACTTAAAGGATAAAATTATAACTGTAAAAGAATCTATCATTGAAAAAACTTGTTTTCTTGAGGAAGAAAAAAAGACACATGAAAAATTAAGAAAAGAAATAGAGGTAAGTCTTAATTATCTAGATTTCAATGTTTTTATTTATTGTCATTTAATACATTTTTTGGAAGGCAAAGCGAGATGACCCAATAGAAGCCTGCACCACTCATTCCCCAAGCAGGAGCATCAAATTCTAACTATACTCAAGAGCACCATCATCACAAGAACCCAAATCAGGTGAGCAATCACAGTACCTAGTTTCAACTCCATATTTCTGAAAGAGGCTAGAAGAGATAGTCTTGAAGAGCCAAACTACCACTCCTCCATACCCCAGCAGTGACTGGGGGCTCAGAGAGAGAATCTGTGCACTTGAGGGAGGGACAACTGGGGGACTTTACACTGAACTCAGTGCTGCCCTGGGAGTAGAGAATAAAGCTGTGCTGGGCTCACCTAGCGCCCACGCATGGAGGAGGCTTTCAGAGCAGACCTAGCCAGAGGGGATTCACCCATCCCAGTGATGGAAACTTGAGTTTCTCTGAAGGCCTTGCCACTGTGGGCCATAAGTGCTCTGATGTCCTAGGTAAACTTGAAGAGTAATCTAGGGCACAAGGATTGCAATTCCTAGGCAACGCCTAGTGCTGGGCTGGCCTTAGATCCTGGGAACTTGTCAGGTAAATGGCCTAGAGCAATACCAGACAGCGAGGCCAAGGGAGTGCTCGCACAACTCCTGCCTCAACCCCAGGCAGTGCAGCTCACAGAGATGAAAGTGACTTCTTCCTTCTGCTTGAGGAAAGGAGAGCAAAGAGTAAAGAGGACGTTGTCTTGAATCTTGGATACCAGCCCAGCCACAGTGAGACAGGACATCAGGCAGAGTCATGAGGCCCCTCTTTCCAAGCCCTAGCTAGTGGATTACATTTCTAGACACACCCTGGGCCAGAATGAAACCTGCTGCCTTGAAGGGAAGGACCCAGTCCTGGTAGGATTCATCACCTGCTGACTAAGGAGTCCTTAGGCCCTGGATAACAAACAGCAGTACCCAGGTAGTACACCATGGGCCTTGGGCTCTGAGATGTGTTGGCTTTAGGTGTGATTTAGGACATTCTCAGCTGTGGTGACTACAGCAAAAGACTCCTTCTGTTTGAGAAAAGCAGAGAGAGAAGTAAAGGGGACTTTGTCTTGCACCTTAGGCACCGGCTTGGCCACTGGGGAGTAGAGCACCAGCAGACCCTTGGGGTCCCCGGTTCCAGGCCTAGGCTCTTGGATGGCCATTTCTGGACCTGCCTTATAAAAGAAGGGGAGCCCACCACTCTGAAGGGTGAGTCTCAGGCCTGGAAGCATTCATCACAAGCTGACTGAAGAGCCCTTAGGCTCTAAGTGAACATCAGCAGTGCCCTGGCAGAACCCCACCATGGGCTGGTGGTGGTGGCAGCCACAGGGAGAGGCTCCTCTCTCTGTGAAAAGGAGGGAGAAGAGTGGGAAAGGCTTTGTATTGTGGTTTGAGTGCCAGCTTAGCCACAGTAGAATAGAACATCAGGTAAATTTCTAAGGTTTTTGACTCTAATCCCTGGCTCCCAGACAGCATCTTTGGACCCAACTGGGGCCTGGGGGAACTTACCACCCTTAAAGAAGGGACACAAACTTGGCTGGCTTCGCCACCTGCTAATCATAGAGCCCTAGGGCCTTGAGTGATCATAGGCGGTAGCCAGGTAGTGATTACAGGGGGCCTTGGGTGAAACCCAGTGCTGTGCTGTTTTCAAGTCTGAATTGGTGCAGTCCCAGTGGTGGTAGCCTGTGTTCCCCACCCCCAGTTTCAGGGAACTCAGCAGACAGAGACAGACTCCATTTGCGGGAAAGTGAGGGAAAAGAACACGAGTCTCTGCTTGGTAATCCAGAGAATTCTTCCAGATCGTATGCAAGACTGCCAAGGCAGTATCTCTATGAGTCTGCAAGAACCACAGCATTATTGGGCTTGGGGCTCAAGTTCCTTCTAACACCTGGAAAGCCTTCCCAAGAAGGAGGGGCACAAACCAGCCCAGACTGCAAAGACAACAATAAATGCCTAACTCTTCAGTGACCAGACACTGACGAACATCTACGAGCATCAAGACCATCCAGGAAAACTTGAGCTCACCAAAGAAACTAAATAAGGCACCAGGGACCAATCCTGGAGAAACAGAGATATGTGTCCTTTCAGACAGAAAACTCAAAATAGCTGTGTTGAGGAAACTTATGAGAAATTCAAGATAACACAGAGAGGGAATTCAGAATTCTATCAGATGAATTTAACAAGGAGATTGAAATTATTTAAAAGAATCAAGAAGAAATTCTAGAGTTGAAAAATGCAAGTGACACACTGAAGAATGCATCAGAGCCTCTTAATATCAGAATTTAGGCAGAAGAAATAATTCGTGAGCTTGAAGATGAGGTATTTGAAAATACACAGTCAGAGGAGACAAAAGAAAAAAGAATAAGAAAGAATGAAGAACACTTAAAAGATCTACAAAATAGCCTCAAAAGGGCAAATCTAAGAGTTATTGGCCTTAAAAAGAAGGTAAAGAGATGGGGTAGAGAGTTTATTCAAAGGGATAAGAGCAGAGAACTTATCAAATCTAGAGAAAGGGCCAGGCCTAGTGGCTTACGCCTATAATTCCAGCACTTTGGAAGGCTGAGCCAGGCAGATCACTTGAGGTCAGGAGTTCAAGACCAGCCTGGCCAACATGTTGAAACCCCATCTTTACTAAAAATACAAAAATTACCTAGACATTGTGGCAGACGCCTGTAATCCCAGCTACTCGGGAGGCTGAGGCAGGAGAACAGCTTAAACTTGGGAGGTGGAGGTTGCAGTGAGCCAAGATTGTGCCACTGCACTCCAGTCTGCACTACAAGAACAAAACTCTGTCTCAGAAAATAAAAATGTTTTAAAAACCCCTACATAAAGATATCAATACTCAAGTCCAAGAAGGATATTGAGCAGCGAGTAGATTTAACCCAAAGAAGACTATCTCAAGGAATTTAATAATCAAACTCCGAAACTCCCAAAGGTCAAGGATAAAGAAAAAAATCCTAAAACACATTTTTCTTACTGGCTTATCCTGGACCTTATGGAATAGCATATGGAATAAGACATTTGAGAATAAAATTTGGTTTAGGATAGCACTATTATAAGTTGATATCAAACATTGTTCTAAATAGAAAAATACTTTTCAAGAATATTCTCAATAGCATGTGTGTTTTCTCTACAGCAATTTTTAAAAGAACGCATACCCTTCAAAATGTGTAATTATAAAAGCTAACGTGTACTGGACCTTTACTGTGAGCCACAGCAACACTATAAAGTGGATCACAAATATTCTCATTTTAGAGATGAGAAACTGATTTATTTCCCGTGATTCTTATATGAAGAAAAATTCTGCTTCATCAGCTCTTTGATTAACTGGAAACATGGTTCATAGAAGAGAGGCAGGATTGATACTCGATTCTTTCATTTTAGTTTTCAATTTTTAGAATAAGAAGCCAGTGTTCTAGCCATATTCAAAGGTAATAAGCCAGATTCCCTTTTCAAAGCATTATAATTAACTCGTAGATTTTTATATATTTGATGTTGTAATCAGTGACAGTATTATTATTGATGTTCAAATAGCCCTATCTTTGACCAGTGAGAGCTTCTCAAGTTACCTTTAATGTCCTTTCGGCAAAACCCCAAGTTTTTGTAACTTACTTGCTTAAGGAGTGTCAAGTTGTCTCATACTTACCATCTATATTCCCCGCCTTAGACCTGAAACCTGCTACTTTACCGTGGAGCTCCTGTGTTTTTTTAAATTAGGAAATAGTATTTAGAAACCACAAGCTCAGCATTAAGGGTGTTCATCAAAACTAGGTTGTCACTATCCCTCAGGCTTTTCTGTGGGTAGAGGTAGAAAACAACAATATTTTTGGACTTATAAGTAAATCATCAGTTTCTACTGTATTTTTGACAATAGTTTGGACTGATTTTTAAAAACCCATCAGTTTATACTATGTTTTTCAAGTCAAAGATTACATAGAGTTTTCCTTAACACCTTCACTTTTATAGATGCACTTTTTTCTCCTGTGCTGAAAATTTTAGATCCTAAATCACATTAATACAAATATTTATTGTTTCAAAATAATAATAACAATTTTATTGACAATAAAAAAAACTTCAGGTTTTTGGGTCTTTTTGTCCTTATGATATTCTACTGGCAACGAACAGACAAAATATGTATTTTGTTTCTCTTTTTCATATTTTTAGAAATCACATTTTTATATTTTTAGAAATCACATTTTAAAATCTTTATTTCATCTTATTTTTTAATTATGTGAGATATTTACATGTTTACAAATTAAAATTATAAAATAAGGTAACTTTAGGGAGGTCTGGATTCCATTTCTGCTCTCTTCTTATTTTCCTTATCCCTCTATGGCATACAATTTTTATTTTTTTGATTCATTATTTCATTGTTTCATTTTAAATATAAGAAGTACTGTATTTATCCCTTTATGAGACAAAAAGTAGCGTAGTATAGGCTGTTTAAACTTTGTTGGCTTTGTTGCTTATTTTTACTAAATATACTGGACATATCTCCACAGTGATACATAGAGGTCTTCCTAATTTCTTTTTCATAATTACATCACTTTTCATTCTAATGGATGTCCATGGATTATTCAACTTTTAATGAATATTTGGGTTGTTTGTAATCTTTTGTTGTTACAAATAGTACTGCAATGGATGCTCCCTCATGAAAACGTCATTTTCTATTTTAGCTAGTATATCTTTGGAATAGACTCCTAGAAGTGGAATTGCTTGCTGAAAACATACATACACACATAATTTTGCTAGATATTACTGAATTCTGTCCCCTGGTGTTTTACCTACCATTTTTATAATCACACCAACAATGTATGAGACTGTTTGCTTCTCCAAAGCCTTACCATCGCTGTACATTGTAAAGCTTTTGGATTTTTCCTACATAACAGGTCAGAGAACTATTATACAAATATATTTTAATATGCTTTTATCTAATAAGTGAGGTTCAACATCGTTCATATGTTTAAAGGCCATAAGCATTTCTTTTTCTGCTAAATATTTTTTTAATTATACTTTAAGTTTTAGGGTACATGTGCACAACATGCAAGTTT